GAAATGTGGAGGCGTGGGCGCTCCCGGCCTGCATCCTGCACCTCTTACACTTTGGTTTTCCCACAGACTCCTGAAGAATAGGTCAGAAGAAAGGGTTAAAGCCTTAAAAGGGGAACAACCATTGCGGGGCTCAGGGAGGAGGATAATGTTCTTTGGGCTGCCGCACCCTGATCCCCGGGGTCCCGAACCCTCCCGTCCCTGGCCAGGCCTGCCAGCCACAGGGTGAGGGCCCCCTTCCGCCGCAACCTGCCACTCTCACACCAATGCGGGACCGCCTTCTCTTCCTTCCCCACCCCCCACCCCACCCTGCCGTCCTTTCTCCCCCAATCTCCGCCTCTGATTGGCTGAGCCCCCGGCTCCCCGCTCCCCCTCTCCTCCATCCCCGGTGAAAACTGCGGGCTCCGAGCTGGGTGCAGCAACCGGAGGCGGCGGCGCGTCTGGAGGAGGCTGCAGCAGCGGAAGACCCCAGTCCAGGTGGGAACTGGAGCCGGTGGGACCTGGGGCTCGGGGACCGCCGTCAGGCGCCCATGCAAGACTTCCCAACACTAGGCTTCGGGCCACGGTCCGAGGGCGCCCAGGGAAGAAGGGCGCAGAGCTTAGGGAGGGGCCTGCTTTCCAGGCAGGGGCGGGAGGGGGATGCTTCTGCAGGGCAGGGGCCGCGTGGCACCCTGATGTCTTTCGGGGAAGGCGCTCCCGGGCTTTCGCCCGCTGGGGGACTGGTGTCTGGGGCTGGGGCGCTGGAGAACAGGGAGGAAGGGCACCAAGGACAGCCTGTGGGTCTACATTCCACCCAGACGTCCCCAAACCCAGCTCGCAGAGGCGGGGAGGAGGACGGATGAAACTGCGGGGAGAGGATGGAGGATGGCGAGCTAGAGGGAATCTGCCGGGTGACCTCGCGGCGGGCTGGGTGCGGGGCACCGGAGGAGAAGGAAGCCGCAGTGCCGCAGGCGGGGACTGGGTGGAAGGCGGGCGGACGGGGGAGGGGAGAGCTGGAAAAGGATGAGAGAGGGGGAAGGGGGACTCATTTGGGAAAGGAGAGGATTGGAATACGGAAATGGATTAAGGATGAGGCCCGCCGGGGGCTTGAGAGGGAGGAAGAGCAGACCTTCTCTGGGTCTGGAGCCGCCTGAGGACACAGACCAGAGGAAATGAATACAGACTGCACCTCCCCAGCCGCTCTCCACCCCTCCCCTGGCTCTTCTACCCTCTCCAGCCCCAGACCCATTTCTTCCCTTTCTTGCTCTGGCCATTGCTCCCCCTTCCCCTCCTAGATCCCAAGCCCGCACAACATCTCAAACAAGAGTCCTCGATTCAAAAGCCAGATGCCGACCCCCCTTCCTCCTGGATCTGGCTCAGGGCAGCAGCTCCACCCCGGGACAGAGAGAGCATTGATTGTAGCTGCAGCCGCCGCGGGATCCTAGCCTCACCCGTCAAGGGGCTGAGCGCCAGGGACCCTGAACTCGTCTAGTGGTGCGCCCTGCGCACCCGGGCGCACTCAACCGAGGCAATGCCCTGCGCGCTCTCGCGGGTGCACGCCCCTTCTGTGGCCTCTCCTGGGCGAGCACTGCTCTGCAGATAGGCTAGACTACCGGCTCCGCGTCGCCTCGCCAAGGGTTGGTTCAGCCAAGGCTGCAAAAAACAAAAAAAGACCAGGCAGACAGCCTATCCAGGGTGGCTATTGAAACTGGGCTGGAAAACTGCAGTCCCAGGAACTCCAGAGAGCTGGACATTGGGAAGCATCCTTGGCTCACATACAATCGGAGATCACTATGTCTTTCTCTCCTCCAGGAACACGATTAGCTTGTGTCCTATCCAGATAGGAATAGATGCTCCCTATCTGGGAGCATCCTTAGCTATGGTGAATGGTATCTAGCCATCCACTGGGGATGGCGAGTGACTTAGGGATTTGTGTCTCACGTATATGAAGCAGTCATCGCCAGATGTTGGTTGTTTTTCTTAACCCCCATCATAACCCGGTGGGTATGTAAGATTCAGAGAGATTCATTCACTTGGCTGATTCCCATCCTGTTCCCACCCCAGATCCAGGACTGAGATCCCAGAACCATGAACCTGGCCATCAGCATCGCTCTCCTGCTAACAGGTACCCGGCATGGGGCAGGACTGGGGCTCCAGCTCCAGTTTGAAGGAGGCACTGCTGGTGCCAGTCTTGCAGGTCTCCCGAGGGCAGAAGGTGACCAGCCTAACGGCCTGCCTAGTGGACCAGAGCCTTCGTCTGGACTGCCGCCATGAGAATACCAGCAGTTCACCCATCCAGTACGAGTTCAGCCTGACCCGTGAGACAAAGAAGCACGTGCTCTTTGGCACTGTGGGGGTGCCTGAGCACACATACCGCTCCCGAACCAACTTCACCAGCAAATACAACATGAAGGTCCTCTACTTATCCGCCTTCACTAGCAAGGACGAGGGCACCTACACGTGTGCACTCCACCACTCTGGCCATTCCCCACCCATCTCCTCCCAGAACGTCACAGTGCTCAGAGGTGAGACAAGCCCCTAACAAGGTCAAGTGAGCACCCTGCCCCCGGCCCCCTTCTCTTTCTGCAGACAAACTGGTCAAGTGTGAGGGCATCAGCCTGCTGGCTCAGAACACCTCGTGGCTGCTGCTGCTCCTGCTCTCCCTCTCCCTCCTCCAGGCCACGGATTTCATGTCCCTGTGACTGGTGGGGCCCATGGAGGAGACAGGAAGCCTCAAGTTCCAGTGCAGAGATCCTACTTCTCTGAGTCAGCTGACCCCCTCCCCCCAATCCCTCAAACCTTGAGGAGAAGTGGGGACCCCACCCCTCATCAGGAGTTCCAGTGCTGCATGCGATTATCTACCCACGTCCACGCGGCCACCTCACCCTCTCCGCACACCTCTGGCTGTCTTTTTGTACTTTTTGTTCCAGAGCTGCTTCTGTCTGGTTTATTTAGGTTTTATCCTTCCTTTTCTTTGAGAGTTCGTGAAGAGGGAAGCCAGGATTGGGGACCTGATGGAGAGTGAGAGCATGTGAGGGGTAGTGGGATGGTGGGGTACCAGCCACTGGAGGGGTCATCCTTGCCCATCGGGACCAGAAACCTGGGAGAGACTTGGATGAGGAGTGGTTGGGCTGTGCCTGGGCCTAGCACGGACATGGTCTGTCCTGACAGCACTCCTCGGCAGGCATGGCTGGTGCCTGAAGACCCCAGATGTGAGGGCACCACCAAGAATTTGTGGCCTACCTTGTGAGGGAGAGAACTGAGCATCTCCAGCATTCTCAGCCACAACCAAAAAAAAATAAAAAGGGCAGCCCTCCTTACCACTGTGGAAGTCCCTCAGAGGCCTTGGGGCATGACCCAGTGAAGATGCAGGTTTGACCAGGAAAGCAGCGCTAGTGGAGGGTTGGAGAAGGAGGTAAAGGATGAGGGTTCATCATCCCTCCCTGCCTAAGGAAGCTAAAAGCATGGCCCTGCTGCCCCTCCCTGCCTCCACCCACAGTGGAGAGGGCTACAAAGGAGGACAAGACCCTCTCAGGCTGTCCCAAGCTCCCAAGAGCTTCCAGAGCTCTGACCCACAGCCTCCAAGTCAGGTGGGGTGGAGTCCCAGAGCTGCACAGGGTTTGGCCCAAGTTTCTAAGGGAGGCACTTCCTCCCCTCGCCCATCAGTGCCAGCCCCTGCTGGCTGGTGCCTGAGCCCCTCAGACAGCCCCCTGCCCCGCAGGCCTGCCTTCTCAGGGACTTCTGCGGGGCCTGAGGCAAGCCATGGAGTGAGACCCAGGAGCCGGACACTTCTCAGGAAATGGCTTTTCCCAACCCCCAGCCCCCACCCGGTGGTTCTTCCTGTTCTGTGACTGTGTATAGTGCCACCACAGCTTATGGCATCTCATTGAGGACAAAGAAAACTGCACAATAAAACCAAGCCTCTGGAATCTGTCCTCGTGTCCACCTGGCCTTCGCTCCTCCAGCAGTGCCTGCCTGCCCCCGCTTCGCTGGGGTCTCCACGGGTGAGGCTGGGGAACGCCACCTCTTCCTCTTCCCTGACTTCTCCCCAACCACTTAGTAGCAACGCTACCCCAGGGGCTAATGACTGCACACTGGGCTTCTTTTCAGAATGACCCTAACGAGACACATTTGCCCAAATAAACGAACATCCCATGTCTGCTGACTCACCTGGCTGGAACAACATGCTTACTGCCAACATGTGGGCCGAACCACATGGCCCTGGCTCTGGAATGCACAAGTGGCTTTGCGTGAATCTGCGCTAAGCTATGCAGTCTGCTTTTTCTTCTCAGCTCTGGTAGTTCTTCAGAAATGTACCCTCCAGGCACATCCACTATTGCGAGGGTGAGCACGAAGGGTGGGAGATGCCCATGTCCTCAAGGCATCACTTCCTAAATCCAAAAGCATCGGCAGGAGAAAGGACTGGGGACAAATACTGTCCCTTCGGGAGTAGGGAGGGAACACTGAGGCCCATCCCTGGCTCCTTCCCTAAAAGTAGAGTAAAATGGAAGCGAGCATCCTGGGATTGGGGGCAAGAGGGGGACCGCAGGGTAGCTGTGGGTTCCAACTGCTGTCAGAGTCAGAGAGGCAGCCCCAAGCCAGCCTCCCTGCTTTGCCAGGGAATTTGGGGGAGGAAGGTGACAGCTGCCCAGAGGCTGACTCATCTGATATTTAGCACTGGGTAGGATGATTGTTTCTGAGCATTTTTCTTAAAGGCCTCAGATCTAAATTATGCCACCGGCTCCCACTCTTGCTACCTCCCGTCAACTTCTCTGCCTTGCCTTCCACCCCTGTAGTTACCATACACAGAGGAGGAGGAGCTGTCCTTGTCCCAGGTTGGGAGGCTGACAACCCCTTAGCAAGATGCTGCCAGCCCAGAGCTCTCCAAGGGGAGGAACACCCCTGAGACTCAGGCCCCTCTCCTTCAGCCCTGCTTGGGCTGCAAGCGCCGTGCCAAGGAAAGGCATCTTGGTGAGAAGAGCTGCTGTGGGGGAAGGGAGATCAAATGCCAGAGAAATGTGGGGTGCCCCACCCTCAGGATAGTAAAAGAGTATGGAGGTATTTCTGGAAGGAAATGAGCGGCACTGTGTGAAGCCTCGCACCTGTGTGACACTTCCTATGGGGTCTTTGTCACACTCTAGTACTATGTCCCTGAAGAGTTTAGCAGCCACACTCTTAGAAGGGTGCTGGGAGATGGTGTTGCCCTCTGCAGCCATGTTTAGGGGAGCGGAACCTGAGGCCCACAGTGGGTGAGATTAGCTCAAGAAGCCACAGAGGCCACCAGAGGGCCACGGACTTCGGAAAGGAGAAGAGAAGAACAGGGCATCAGGCCTCACAACGCAAACCTACCCAGAGATGGGCACAGTGGCTCATGCCTGTAATCCCACCACTTTGGGAAGAGGCGGATCGCTTGAGGTCAGGAGTTCGAGACTAGCCTCGAAACCCTATCTCTACTAAAAATACAAAAATTAGCCAGGCATGGTGGCCTGCGCCTGTAATCCCAGCTACTCAGGAGGCTGAGGCAGGAGAATCACTTGAACCCGGGAGGCGGAGGTTGCAGTGAGCCAAGATTGCACCACTGCACTCCAGCCTGGGAGATAGAGTGAGACTCCATCTCAAAAAAATAAAAAATAAAATAAACCTACCCGGAATGACCATGCTGAGGACTGGGAGCCCGCAGACTTTCAGCCACAGGCCGCGACAGCCGTGGGTCCCTCCCTGGTCAAGTCAGCAGGCCTTGTGGAGGCTGTGGGGTATCTGTGGTGACTCAGGTAATTATAGAGGGCTGGCCCCCAGCCCTGGTTCCTGTACACATGCCCCAACCCCATCCCCATCCACTCCCTCGCCAGTCCTAACCTCTTTCCTGGGTCCCCCCCCTTCAGCACCTAAGTCCATACCTAGGGCCGTGGAATTCCCGCTCAAGAGCAACAGAAGCCCCTCTCTGCACCCCCATTTCTGGACTGGATTGTCCACTGAGACGCGCAATGTCTGCATCTCTGACATCTAGAGGCTTCCTCGGGAAGGGCATGGGGATCTCCGTGAGATGTGGGGACTTTCACTGGCCAACCAAGAAATCTACACAGCGTCCGGGGACCTGTGACACACATCCCTCCCGCCTCCTCAACCTGATGTCCCTCTCTGAATCTGCAGCTTTCGTGCTGTGAAGGTGTCTTTACATGTGAAACAAACAAACCCAAGTCAAGAGTAAATCATCTCATTTACTAGTGAGAAAATGTTGGAGCTGGAGTCCTTCAGAGAGTCCTGGCCAGGCAAGAGGGCCATCAGCTCTCTTCTGCTCAACAGGGGCTCTCAGCCTCAGGACACTCTCAGGCCTGGAATGTCCCCAACACACTCAAGGAGAAACATGTCCTGTGCAGACCCACAGGAGGCATCTTTGCCCGGCACAAGGAAGAGCTGGGGTCAGTGGGACCTGTAGATGTAGACACATCATATGGAGGGTGGGTAGGACCAATGTGGCAGCTTCATGGAGGCCAAGTGTGGCTCTGCACCAGGAAGGGGCTGTGATGGCTGGAGGTGCCCAGCAGTGCAGGCGGGGAGTGCCTGGCAGTGGCGTGGCCAGGTGGAGGCCACCTGTCAAGTTTGCAATAAAGCAGTTTCCTGAATTTGGTGAGAACATGGACTAGAGGACTCTAGCCTCTTCCCCCT